TATGATGTCACTGTCATCATCATTTTACAGACACACTGCGACTCCAAGTGGTCGTTACTAGTTCACAATCAAGTAGCTCTCGTTCATCTTCTCGTTCATCTTCAACTCTATGATTAACTGCAAAATGTTCTGCTCATTTTGACTAGAGTCTTGAAAGATCTGCAAACGAAACGGCAGGACTGATGCTCAGTTCTCTGACCAGGGGATATCCAGTCTCTTATGTGGGGAAACTCACGCCCAGGTCTAACCTCACACTTTTAAGACAGATGAGAAGGAAGGGGGAAATGTTGCTACATTAGGAGGAATTAATTACAAAGAGAGGAAGTAACTAGCTTGATAGTCTCATGGAGTCAGGATTAAACGCCATGTCTGTCCTGGCGTACGCTAAGGGATGGGGAAACGTCTGGGTCCCAGGCTGGGTAAATGGCAGGCCCAAGCCGAATTAGTTCGGCTCTTGGTTTGACTCCCTCTTCCCTCCTGTTCCAAGCGCTCGCATGAACCTGGGTGCCAGGGGGATTATCAGCGTCTGCGCAAGGCCGATGGTGGCAGCGCGGCGTTAGGAATCAGGCCCCCTATCCCTGAGCCCAACAGCCTACCGCTACAGCACCCAACGAAAATGGGAACAACATGTTGAGACGCTGCAGCAACAGCAGGCGCTTCCCACCAGCTACAGTCGGAGATTTGGAGCGCTTGTGTCTGAGGCTCAATCCCGTCAGGTGCCGCGCAACTCAGCGGCGCATTCTCTTTGGACCCGAGGCACCACCATACTTTCCATTGCTTACTTCCGTTAAACCCCGAGCGCTGCCATGGCAAGCCGGAAATAGGGATGAAGCAATTTAGCCAGAAGAGGGCGGAAGTGGCTACTCAGGGCGCCGCCATGACGAGCCGGGCCGGAAGAAGAGGTAGGGCGCCGCCGTGACAGATTAGTCCTAAAGGGAACGGGGTTGTTAGTTCAATTGGCTACCGGAAAAAACCAGGCTGGGCTGGGCGCCGCCATGACAACCGATACCGGAAAAGGCGGGTCGTTCCCCCCGGACAGCCCTACGCCGGCAAAGGTCTCGAGATGTGAGTAGTGAGAGCGCCTACCCCATACGTGCTGGAATGATCCTCAGCCCATCCTGTCCCACAGGCAGGCGGCCCTAGAGGTCACCGCTCGCTACTGTGGCCGGGAGCTGGAGCAGTATGGCCAGTGTGTGGCGGCCAAGCCGGAATCCTGGCAGCGGGACTGTCACTACCTTAAGATGAGCATTGCCCAGTGCACATCCTCCCAGTGAGTGCGGGCAAGTATGAGACAGTGTGGGGCTCCCAGGGGCTGAACTGCCCTACCCCCACAGCCCAATCATCCGCCAGATCCGCCAGGCCTGTGCTCAGCCTTTTGAGGCCTTCGAGGAGTGTCTTCGACAGAACGAGGCAGCTGTGGGCAACTGTGCAGAGCATATGCGCCGCTTCCTGCAGTGCGCTGAGCAGGTGCAGCCGCCACGCTCACCTGCAACTGTGGAGGTAAGAGGGGCTCACCTCAGTTCATCTCTTTTCTCCATAACATCCCCTTCATCCTTCTGGTTGTTCAGGGTAAAGACTTTGGAGTCATCCTCAGCCCCACCCCATCACCACACAGGCCTTTGCCATGCATCCAGAATCCAGAACATCATCACTTCTTGCCCCATATAGCCCCTGCTTTAATCCACCACCACCCTCACCCTCCACCTCCAGGATACCTGCCCCAGCCTTCTCCCTGGTCTCCCTTCCTCCCTCTTTTCTTGCCTCCATAAAGCGGCCTGGGTGAGCATGTAAGGACTGAAATCTGGTCTCATCACACCTATGCTTAAAGCTCTCCAGTGGCTTTGTGTCACATTGAGAACAAAAGTCCAGGTCCTTGCTGGGTTCTCTGTGTTCTTCCCTAGGCTGACTTCATCTGCCTCCTGCCTCACCCTCTCTCTTCTTTCTCACTACTCCTCATCTGCAACTGCAGAGGGGCTGGGCTGGGGTGGCCAAAAAAAGGTCACTCTTTTAAATGTATCTAATATGTAAACCAGATATACAGTATATCTGTGATATGTAAGTTTCATGGTTGGGCAATTAGAACAAAAGTCTAAAATGACTCCTTGAGGAGAGGCAGTAACGGAAAAAGGTTGAAAAATGCTCTTTTAGATGTTTACTACCCTCCTCACTGGACTGTGAGCTCCAAAGGTGAAAGTCACATCTTTCCCCAGCCCCTGTGAGTACCCTCTCCTGGGGCCCTCTCTCTGCCCCTGCAGCCCTGGCTTCTCTCTTGGGCCACCTGGCCATCCTTCTCCTGGGCCCCATGCTCCATCTTGACTTTCCAGTCATTCTTGGTGATCATCCTAGACTGATCTCAGAGGAAATCTGACCATGTTCTGCTTCTACTTACAAACCTTTCCATGGTTCTCAATTCCACCAGCCCAAGTCTTAATGCCAGCACAGCCCACAGGGCCCTGTGGGATGCAGTCCCTGCGACCCGTGGTCCCACCTCTCCTCTCTTTCCCCCTTAAGCTCTATGTTCCAGCCCCAGTGAACATGCAGTTACTCAAGTGCACGTCTCCGCTGCTTTTGTCCAGCTGTTTCCCTCTGCTGGGACTGCCCTTCCTAATCCATCTCCTGGCTAATTCCTATTCCAGCTTAGACGGCACGTCTCTCAGAAAACCTCCCTGATGTCCCACCCACTTCCCGCCCCTGTCTTCAAGTTCCCAAGGTCCCTGAGCCCCTCCATCAAGGCTCACATCCTATGCCTGTGTCAAGGGAGCTCTTGGCTGAAGATTGGGGTGATGCCCTTCTTACCAGGCCCTATAGGCATTAATTGTTTCTGTAAGGCAAGGATAAGTGAATAGTTCAGACCCCTAGGGCAGAAACTACGACCCCTGAGAGCCGGAAGGAACTTAATTCTCCTCAGGAAACGTTACCTAACGATCACATACTGTTCTCAGTCAGCTGCTGGGGACATTTCTGTCTTTCAAGTTTTTTGGGCATCTGAACAGTAAAGACCCCATCCTCCTATCTTAGAGCCATTTGCTGCTTCCCTCCCTGGACCAGCAACCAGCCTCTCTCTGGTCTCCTTGTGGCCACCCCTGCCCTGACAGTCTTCTCTTCCCTGGCAGCCAAAGAAGCTTTTAAAAATGGGAATTAGGGCCGGGTGCGGTGGCACATGCCTGTAATCCCAGCACTTGGGGAGGCCGAGGTGGGTGGATCACCTGAGGTCAGGAGTTTGAGACCAGCCTGGCCAACATGGTGAAACCCCATCTCTACTAAAAATACAAATATTAGCCAGGTGTGGTGGCAGGTACCTGTAATCCCAGCTACTTGGGAGGCTGAGGCAGGAGAATTGCTTGAACCCAGGAGGCAGAGGTTGCAGTGAGCCAAGATTGCACCATTGCACTCTAGCCTGGGCGATAGAGCGAGACTCTGTCTTCCAAAAAAAAAAAAAAAAGGGAATTAGGTCACATCTCCTCATCATCCCCTCCTTCCTGGGGATGGCATCCCAGTTACAGTTTTTCCTTCCTAGCTAGGGGCAGTGAGATTTGTTGTCTGGTCTACACAATAGCGAACACAAACATTCTCATCTCCTGCAGCATGGCATACAGACTTTACAGAATGTCCTGTGTTTTTGTGGCTGACAATCAAAGTGGTACATGTCCCTCCCATTCCGCACACACCTCTGCTCTTTACCCTGATTAAATTTTCTTCATCGAATTTCTTGGATGTTGACATATTTATTGTCCGTC